CCATACCACTTGCCATCCTCCACGCTGGGGCCGCGGCTGCAGCTGCAGGAACGATTGCAGCTCGGCATCATGGACCCCTGGGGAGCAGGTAAGGTGCAGCTGACGGAGGGAGGGATTAGTGGGAGCTGCTCATGGTGACCTTCATAAGCCCCCTAAATCTTTGTGCCCCACCCGCTTCTCCTCCCACTCGAGACACCCTACACGCATAGCACAGTCTGGCCTTTTGGAATCCCAGCCTGTCCTTCCCAAAGCACACTGCGAATGAGCCAATGCACTGAAGGCCTTAGCCCAGTGCCTGGCAATTGGAGGTGTCAATAAATGTGCATGTTTACTCTGGAGGCCACCCAGTACCTGGGACTGTGGGCTCTGGAGCCTGACCACTTGGACTGGAGTCGTGGACACACTGCTTCCTGGAGGCGTGACCTTAGACAAGTGCTTCCACCTTTCTGGGTCTCAGTTTCCTCATCTGTAAAACAGACCTAATAATCATACTTCTTTCATACAGTTACTGTGTCTAATGCTGAGAAATGGTAGCTGTTGTGATTAGTACTGTAATTTTTTTGCTATTACTTCCATCTTGAACTTTTTAGTCTCCATATCTGGAATGAGAGAGCCTCACCCTCCGCTCCCCTTCAGACCCCCTCCTGGGGGTAATTGTCATGGCTGACACTTGGGCTGGAGTTCCCAAGCTGCAAGGCTATAAAAAGGTCCTCCCCAGGACTGCCCCTGAAAGCCTCCAGATTCCAATGAATTTTGACTCCATTGGAAGTGAAAGTCAGGGTCCCTCAGGATTAAAGACTCTTAGGCTTAAGGGCTGTTAGATTTCCAGAGAAACCTATCAAATAACCTTTTTTTTTTTTTCCACAAAAGTGGACACGGATCTTGGGAATGGAAGGTACTTGTATATCCATATACAGGTTTGGCCCGAACCAAAGCCAGGAGGTGTTGGGGGAGGACTGGGCTTCTACCCCAGTCTCCATGATGGCCCTCAGCCTTAATTAGCAGCCTCCTGCAAAATGAAACAATGTGCTTGTTCCAAAGGGTAAGATAAAGGTCCTGACAGCTGCCCCTCACGTGGCTGTACACCCTCCTCACTTACAATTCAGGGAAAAGAAGAGCGGGGAAGGAAAGGAGGAAAAACAACAACAACAAAAGCCACGACAGAGAACGGGAAAAGGCAGAGACTGAAAGCGAAGGACCGTCGGAGGAGGAGGGCGAGAGGTCTGGAGAGGAGGGCTCGCCGGAGGAGGCGGGCGGGGCGGGCTGTGCGGAGGGTGCGGCCAGCGCGGTACCCGCCCCGGCGAGGCGCTGGGGAGGCCCGGGTGGGGAGAAGAAATGGGGCCTGGGGGACGGTAGGAGCCTCCGTGCGGAGACCACTGTTCAAGGCCACAGGTGAGGAGGTGTGGAGGGGGCTTCGGGGCTGTCTCCAATTCACCGCTTCCGCGACTCCAAATAGATGGAATCACTCAGTCCTGCTGCTACTGGAGAGGGAAGGTGACCTTGACGCTGCCTCCCGCTCGGCCTGGCCCCTCCGCCTGGCGTTTCAGGGCTGCACGGAGTAGGTCTGGCGGGCGGGGGGCGGGGCGCAGGCACCCGGGACGAGGGTTGCCATGGGAACCGCTAGGGAGGCGTCCCCAGCCCGGGAGCCGGGAGGAGCTCGGTGGGAGGGGAGCGGGAGGCGGAGGGGGCTGCGCTGTCCGACGTGGGGAGACTGCGGCGGAGGGAGGAGGCGAGGGGCGGCAGGCACGGGCGGAAGTGACGGAAGCCAGGGCCCGAAGATGGACGGAATCTGTCGCCTCTGCACAGCCTCATTCAGTTGTGTCCTTCCCAGACCCTCAGACTCGCCCACTACAGCGTCCAGCGCTGCCCGGGCGGGGGAGAAGGGGCGCCCTCCCGGGGGGGATGGGTAGGGGGTGTCGGCCGGGGAAATCAGGCCATTTCCCGCCTCCCTTCCCCACCGGCACCCGCGCCACTCTTCCTGACAGGACCACCGATGCCCTGCTCCACACCAACTGCGTCCTTTTCCCTAGAGAGAAACTGAGGCAGAGAGGGGTAGGAATGGGTTTTTGAAGTGTTGGCGGGGGCTGCAGCTCCCCCGGCTCCTGTCCCCTTCCAGAGTTCCCTGCTCGCTCGGACACCCCAGCGCCCTCACAGAGACCCCTCGGACTCCCTGGGCCCCAGCCCCTCACGCAGCCCCTCAGACTCCTCACCGAAGCTGCCGTCACTCCCGCAGTTCCCCACCCCTCCCGTGGAAGACCCATCCCTTAACCGAGCCTTCCTCTCCTCGCTGCACCGTCAGTCCCTTTTCCAGGTCTCCATCCCCCTCATGGAGCCCCACCCCAGCGTAGAAACCGCTTCTCCTCGCCGGGCCCCCGCCCTCTTCACAGGCTCCCATCTGTCTCCGGGCTCCTACCGGGAAGTCCCCTCCCACTTGCCTTGAGAGCCGCTAATCCCTCTGGAGTCCTCACATCTCACTCAGTCCCCATCCTCTTTTCATCCTCTTTTCCTCTTTGAGTCCCTACCCATCCCTGGTACGGGATCAGCCCTTGTACCTTGAGAAGGGAGTTTGGGTGGAGGACTCGGGGTTGGGAGAGAAGTGACCTCCACTTTGGAAGGAGCTAATGACAGCCTCCCTTGTTGTTTCCTCCCCTAGCCCCAGTTCTGCCCTGGGCAATGCGTGCCCACTGCCCATCTCCCTGGAGAGCCAGCCTGTGCCAGGCAGCTGCATCTGCCTCCCACCCTGTCATGAGCTGTCAGCCTTGATTTTGTCCCACATTTGCTGTGTGATCTTGGGAAAGTCATTGTGCCCCTCCAACCGTCATCAAGCACCCTTGCACAGACATGCCTTTGTGTCTTGAGCATCTATTCTGTTTC